CCCAGCGCTTTCACCCCCCGGCCCGCCCGACCCGCTAGGTGTAGCAGTGGCTGCGGCCAAGCCAGGCATTCTGCCCGGCGGCGGCTGCACAGGGGCGAAAACTGAGAACCCCTGCTCAACCCCATCCGGAGTGACTGCCAAGTGCCCATGCCAGCGACCCCGATCCCCCTCCGGTGGAGGAATGGGCGGGAGGCACGGCCTGGGGGCCCTCAGGCTGGGCGCGCTGGCGATCCCGAGGCCGACCAGGCCATGCACCTCCAGCCCGCCTGGGCACCCAAGCTGCATCCGCCTTCTGTGTGCAGGCAGCAGCCTCCAGGCAACCCCCGAGCCCGCCAGCACTCCCCACATCTCAGAACCGGGGCCAGATGTCCCTGTGGCTGCGGCTGAGCTAGGTGGTCTGCCCTGCAGCGGGAACCGGCTCTCAGCCCCATTCCCCGTGGCTGCAGAGGGCCACTGGCTAGAGGTCCCGAGCTTCAGCAGACGAGGAGCCGAGCAGGGGCAGGGCCTGGCGGGCTCTCAGGCCAGGTGCACTCGCGATCCAGAGGCCGCCTAGGCCGTGCTCCACCACCTGGGCGCCCAAGCTGCAGGCGCCCTCTACCTGCTGGCGACAGCTGCCTGGCAACTCCCAAGATGGCTGGCGCTCCCAGCCTGGCAGAACCGGGGCTACATGTCGCCCTGGCTGCGGCCAAGCCAGGCGGTCTACCCGGCGGCGGCTGCACCGGGACAGGAACCGACCCCCCAGTCCCATCCCCGGTGGCTGCGGAGGGCCCCTGTCAGCGGCCCCGATCTCTCTTCGGAGGAGGAGCGGGTCGGGAGTCAGGGCCAGGCAGGCCCTCAGGCGGGAAGGGATGCACTCCTGGGATTCCGGGACGTCCCGCGGGAGCCCAGGAGAACCCGCAAGCCAGCGACGCGTGCGCCCGTGCTGCAGGTGCCCCCTGCCGGCCACGAGGGCTTGGGAGCGGCTTCCGGAGTCCCGGCTGGCGCTGAGTTGTAGGCGCGCGCCTAACTGGCATCGCGGGGACTCACTCGGTCTGAGAGTTCGGAGCGCTGAGGTTCAGGCGCGCGCCTAACGGCTTAGCTGGGCTCACTCGGTCTGAGAGGTCGGAGTCTGCGAGTGTCGCTGCTGAAGGCTGTGGTGGACCGGGCTGGATCGCGGATTCTGAGCTACATTGCGGGTTTGGGGGTGGATCTTGGATTTGGGGGTGGATCGCGGGTTGCGGGGGGGATCGCGGGTTGCGGGGGAGATCGCGGATTTGGGGCGGAGTGGGGGTGGAAAGGCCACGAGGAGCCGCCGCGGCTCAGGAGCGGGTGGTGGGCGTCTGAGAAGTCGCCACCATGAGGAAGCTCTTCAGCTTCGGGAGACGCCTGGGCCAGGCGCTCCTGAGCTCCATGGACCAAGAGTATGCGGGTCCGGGTTACGACATTCGGGACTGGGAACTGCGGAAGATCCACAGGGCTGCCATCAAGGGCGACGCCGCGGAGGTGGAGCGCTGCCTGACGCGCAGGTTCCGGGACTTGGACGCCCGCGACAGAAAAGACAGGTAGCTCGGGGACTCAGCCCGCGGTGGGAGGGACATTTCCTGAAAACCCCTCTCGCTCTCCTAGGACTGTTCTACATTTGGCCTGTGCCCATGGCCGTGTGCAAGTGGTCACTCTCTTGCTGCACAGAAGATGCCAGATCGACATCTGTGACAGACTAAACAGGACACCTTTAATGAAGGTATATAGTAGCCAACTCTTTCAGCATGAAATTTATAGTCTAGTTTTTTATCTAACACTAATAGGCTGTACACAGCCAGGAAGAGGCTTGTGCCATCGTTCTCCTGGAATGTGGCGCCAATCCAAACATTGAGGATATCTACGGCAACACTGCTCTCCATTATGCCGTGTATAATAAGGGGACTTCACTGGCAGAAAGACTGCTTTCCCACCATGCAAATATTGAAGCACTAAACAAGGTACAGATCAATCAACTTTCTTTTCAAAATGTGTGAATTATAAATTGTTTTTGCTTTCTTACAGGAGGGAAACACTCCACTTTTGTTTGCTATAAATTCCAGGAGACAGCATATGGTGGAATTTTTATTGAAGAACCAGGCAAATATACATGCCGTTGACAATTTCAAAAGGTGCAATAGTTTTTGTTTTTTGTTTTCTTTTTTCTTGAGTGCTGTTATTTCTTTATTATTTTAGAACAGCCCTCATACTTGCAGTACAGCATAACTTGTCAAGTATCGTCACCCTCCTGCTTCAACAAAATATACGTATCTCTTCTCAAGACATGTTTGGCCAAACTGCCGAGGATTATGCTCTTTGTTCTGATTTGAGAAGGTATGTGCTTATATTAAAAGACCGGTTAATACAATACTAATTTTATTACGTTTATTATGCATAGCATCCGACAACAAATTTTGGAACATAAAAATAAAATGCTTAAAAATCATCTTCGAAATGACAATCAAGGTAAGACTTCTGATAGTAAATTTCTCATTTCCAGGAATATCTAACAAGTTTGCATGTTTGACAGAAACAGCAGCTATGAAGCCTGCAAATTTGAAAAAAAGAAAAGAACGTGCAAAAGGTAAGACACTTGAGTTCTCTACTCCTAACCATATTCATTTTAACTAAACATATGGATTTGTCAGCAGAACACAACCTAAAAGTGGCTTCAGAGGAAAAGCAAGAAAGGCTCCAAAGAAGTGAAAATAAACAGCCACAGGTATGTAACAATTTAAATTTCTGGTTTAATACTGCTAACTAAAAATTTGTTTTGTTTTATTTAGGATTCTCAAAGTTACGGAAAAAAGAAGGATGCGATGTATGGAAATTTTATGTTGAAGAAAGACATTGCCATGCTCAAAGAGGAATTATATGCAATAAAAAATGACAGTCTCAGAAAGGAAAAGAAATATATTCAGGAAATTAAAAGCATTACAGAAATAAATGCTAACTTTGAAAAGAGTGTAAGACTCAATGAAAAAATGATAACAAAAACAGTGGCCCGGTATTCGCAACAGCTTAATGATCTGAAAGCTGAGAATGCAAGGCTGAATTCAGAATTGGAGAAGGAAAAACACAACAAAGAAAGACTAGAAGCTGAAGTTGAATCCCTCCATTCTAGCCTGGCCACTGCTATAAATGAGTACAATGAAATTGTGGAAAGAAAAGACCTAGAACTAGTTTTATGGAGAGCAGATGATGTTTCTAGACATGAAAAAATGGGTTCTAATATTTCTCAACTAACAGATAAGAATGAGTTGCTTACTGAACAGGTCCATAAAGCTCGGGTGAAGTTCAATACCTTAAAAGGTAAGCTCCGTGAGACAAGAGATGCTCTCAGGGAAAAGACATTGGCTTTAGGAAGTGTACAGCTGGACCTAAGGCAAGCACAGCATCGAATAAAGGAAATGAAGCAGATGCATCCAAATGGAGAAGCTAAAGAAAGTCAATCCATTGGAAAGCAGAACTCTTTAGAGGAGAGAATACGTCAACAAGAACTTGAAAATCTCTTGCTTGAACGACAACTAGAGGATGCTCGTAAGGAAGGCGATAATAAAGAGATAGTCATTAATATCCACAGAGACTGTCTTGAGAATGGAAAGGAAGATCTTCTAGAAGAAAGAAATAAGGAATTAATGAAAGAATATAATTATTTAAAAGAAAAACTGCTTCAGTGTGAAAAAGAAAAAGCAGAAAGAGAAGTAAGTATGAAGAAAACTATAAACTTCTGGAATTATAAAATTGGTAACAAAAATATTTTGTCAGGTGATTGTGAGAGAATTTCAAGAAGAACTGGTCGATCACCTTAAAACATTTTCAATATCAGAGTCTCCACTGGAAGGTACATCACATTGTCATATTAATTTGAATGAGACATGGACTTCAAAGAAGAAATTATTTCAAGTAGAAATTCAAGTATGTATGGAATTTAACATGTAGACAGTTAATACAAAAATAATTTTAAACACTTTTTTTCAAGCCTGAAGAAAAACATGAAGAATTCAGAAAACTTTTTGAATTAATATCATTACTGAACTATACTGCGGACCAAATAAGAAAGAAAAATCGTGAATTAGAAGAAGAGGCAACTGGGTATGGTTTTCATATTGTAGAACATTTTAACCTACTTGACTTACTAGTTCTTACATTTCTGCAGATATAAGAAATGCCTAGAAATGACAATAAATATGTTAAATGCATTTGCAAATGAGGACTTCAGTTGCCATGGAGACTTAAATACAGACCAACTGAAAATGGATATTCTGTTTAAGAAGCTAAAACAGAAGGTAATTTTAAAAAATTATTATTTTATCTTAAGCATTATCAAGCTCTATTATTTTCTTAATGCAGTTTAATGATCTTGTGGCCGAGAAGGAAGCTGTGTCTTCAGAATGTGTCAATTTGGCCAAAGACAATGAAGTTCTTCATCAGGAGTTATTATCTATGAGAAATGTACAAGAGAAATGTGAAAAACTTGAGAAGGATAAAAAGATGTTGGAAGAAGAAGTATTAAATCTTAAGACACATATGGAAAAAGATATGGTAGAACTTGGTAAACTACAAGAATATAAATCGGAGCTGGATGAAAGGGCAGTGCAGGAAATAGAAAAATTAGAAGAAATCCATTTACAGGTTAGTTTTTAAAATCAGGTAAGTTTATCTGTTTTTAAAAGTGTATTCTTTTCATTTGTTTTAGAAACAAGCAGAATATGAAAAACAATTAGAGCAGTTAAACAAGGATAATACGGCTTCACTAAAAAAGAAGGAACTCACACTTAAAGATGTGGAATGTAAATTCTCCAAAATGAAAACTGCTTATGAAGAGGTTACAACTGAATTAGAAGAATTTAAGGAAGCCTTTGCAGGAGCAGTGAAAGCTAACAATTCCATGTCAAAAAAATTAATGAAGTAAGTCAAAACATACACTCATAGAAAATGAAATACTAAGCATTTGTCTTTGCTCTCTTTACAGATCGGATAAGAAAATAGCAGTGATCAGCACCAAGCTCTTTACGGAGAAACAGCGGATGAAATATTTTCTCAGCACTCTTCCTACAAGGCCAGAACCAGAGTTACCTTGTGTTGAAAATCTTAATAGTATAGAACTCAACAGAAAATATATTCCCAAAACGGCCATAAGAATTCCTACTTCAAACCCACAGACTTCAAATAACTGCAAGAACTTCTTGACTGAGGTTAGTTATATGACCATTTCTCTTTTGGGTTTACATTATTATTATTATTATTTACTTATTTTAGATGGAGCTGGACCGTGTAGAACAAATAATTACAGGAACAAAGAAAAGTATGTTGCCAAAATGTATTAATTAAATTTAGTAAAGAACATAATCCTTTCTTTTTCTTTCCAGGTTTTGCTATGTTGAGCACTTGCTCCCGTCTACTTTCTTTTGTAGAATCCACTGGTAAGCCACATCTAATGAAGAGATTAACCATATGTTCTAAACTAATGTATTTTCTCTGCGGCAGCACCAAGGAAGCACAGGCGAGCCCTTCCCATCATGCGCTCACTAGTCCCCAACAGAAGAACCACTGTCGCATCCACTGAGGTACCAAGAAACTAGCAAAGGGCCTTCTAGCTTGAGTCCCCATCGCCTCTGTGTTGTGGAGCAGTTAGAGACACGCAGCAGTCTCTGTGAGTGGCTCTGCATGAAGGATTGTTTTCTAGGTGAAAGGCACATCTCAACACAGCTGACTGATCGGACTCAGGTGAGTGGGACCTGCTCTCTTCTCTTCCTCCTTGTGCTGACAGTCATCTCATTCATCCTTGCAGCAATTCCATTCTGCATCTCCTCTGGACACCCCCAGGACCACCAGGACAACCCCATCATGGCCCTGTCACCAGGCCCAGTCTCGCTCCGTGATAACCAAGATGCAGGTCCAGAGACAACCGCCCTACTTGGTTCCTGCATCTGACCCCCCTTGGTGGGTAGTGACCAGCCCAACATGGAAGAAGCCAGGGCAGCATGCAGCCAGCTGCCCTGCAGCCCCAGATGGCACCTGGGCCTTGGGAAGTCATTCTCAAAGGGGAAGCTGGAAACTTTGATGTCCCTGGAGGGAAGGGTGAACGTGGCATCCGAACAACCCTGGCAGCCAGCAGCATCTTGTCATCCAACCTGTGGGACAGAGGCCCCCTGCTGGGGAGCGAGATCCATACCTAAAGGGTCCTGGCCCAGTTGGGCCTCATCCTGGGCCCTGGGAGGGGAGGGGCACTATGGTCCCCCCAGCAGCAGTCAGCATTACCACCCAGGGGACTCAGCCTTCTGTGGCCCTGGCCAGAGTTAGAATTTGGCCCAAGACAGGACAAGCTCACTCAGAGCAGGGTGTCAGTACCCAGGACCTGTGCATGCCAGGCAAGGCCAAGCTGGCTCAAAGAGCAACCAGCCACCTCTGCAAGGGTGTGCCTGGAGCAAGTGGACCGGCCACCAACCTCACCCACTCAAGGAATCAGGGGTGGCCAGGTTCCCACAGCCTGAGGGGCTGCCACTTGACGGCTGATGGAGCAGAGGCCTGAGGAAAAGCAGATGGCACTGGGGCCCTACCTCCAGGGCAGAATAACTGATTTACCCTGACTGGCAGCGAGTGAGGTTGGTGGCTGGTCCACCTGCTCCTGGCACACCCTTGCAGAGGTGGCTGGTTGCTCTTTGAGCCAGCTTGGCCTTGCCTGGCATGCACAGGCCTCAATGCAACCACTGTGCTGCAGATGGAGCCACATAGAGGAAATGAGCAGCAGGCTCAGGAGCAGGCTGTGCGCTGCCTTTGGGGCTCCAGTCCATGCATGAGGGCTCCTACAGCACTGTGGGCTTCTTGGGTGCCAAGAGGCAGACCGCAGGCCATCTTGAGAAGGACTCCATGTTCAAGTGCAGAAAGGGCCCAATCTCGTGGATGAACCACATGGCCAGCTTCTGGGTGCAGGCACAGTGCCACGTCTTCCATCACTTCGTGATGTGCCACACCAGCACTGAAGAGACAGCCTGGAGACAGGGCAAGAGGAAGGCTGCGAAGGATGAGGTGGTGAATTCCAGCTTCTTCCTGACCCTGAGCCCACCCCCAAGGTGGCCCTCAACCTTTAAGAGTGGGAGAGCAAAATTGACGGCTTCGAGCGCTTCACCAAGAAGATGGACCACAGGGCACTCAGCTCAACTTCTCAGCCAATGAGTTGACATGCAAGCAGATTATGGTGACGGGCTTTAAGAAAGAGCATCAGAAGGTGGCCAGCTCTTCAGCCTCAGCCAGGTCTTGGAGCTGGACCAGGCCATCACTTCACCAGAGATGCCTTCAACACCGTCGGTGAGCTCTTTGCCAATCAGCCCAGCCAGGAACTGGACCCAGTCATGGACCTGTTAGTGCTGTCTCTGGGACACCAGGTCATCATCCTGGACATCATCCACATACACAAGGAAGCTCTTACCAAAGTCATGGAGAGCAGGCAACATGTGGCAGAAGGGAAGACAGAGATGCAGAGGCTGATGACATCAGAATCACAGGAACAGGATTTCTTTGGACACTGTGGCTGAAATTCACCACTTCCATCCAATTCCAGTGAGAAACATGGACTCACAGATGCAGCATTTCTTGCAACAAGAGATACTATTTTTTCAAAAGGTCACCCAGGAATTGATAGTGTTGAATGACTAGATACTCGATTGTGCACTGTTTCCAGTTCAAGGATGCTTTCTACAGCAGAATAATAACACTAGCAAAGAGATAGTGCCAGGTATTGGCGGTAGTACAAGGATGGCTTTGTTCTCAATTGAAACTCGGCTGAACATAGAATTGTGTAGGAAACAGTTAATATGGCGATAGAATAGAAACAGTAGCAAACATGACCTAAACCATGCTATGAATTCCTACACTACCATTGTAACTTTTGGAAGAATGATACCACTTACTTTATTGCTTTTTGAAGTATGAATATTTTCGTGTATATGCTGTAGACCTCAAACCCTGTGAAGAGTCTCAAAGAAGCTGGCTGGATAAAGCCTGCTGTGGATGTCTTTATATTCAAAGATTGATGATGCAATTTGAATATGTGTCCTCACCAAATCTCATGTTGAATTATATTTCCTAACGTTGAAGGTGGATCCTGGTCTAAGGTGATTGAATCCTGAAGGCAAATTTCTCATGAATGGTTCAGCACCATCCCCTTGCTACTGTCCTCACAATCATGAGTGACTTCTCATGACACCTGGTCATTGAAAACTCTATGTCACCTCCCTACTCTGCATGTTTTCCTCTTGCCGTGTGAGACAACTGACTCTTTCTTTGCCTTGCACAAAGATTGAAAGATTTCTGAGGCCTCCCAGAAGCAGAAGCCCTGTGCTTCCTGTCCACCCTGCAGAACCGTGAGCCAATTAAACCTCTTTTTCATAATGAATCATACAGAAAATGGCAAATGAGGACTGGAGCATTGCTATAAAGATACCTGAAAATGTGGAAGCAGCTTTGGAACTAGGTAATGGACAGAGGTTGGAAGAGTTTGGAGGGCTCAAAAGAAGACAGATGAGAAGGTTTGGACCATCTTAGAGACTGGTTAAATGGTTGTGACCAAAATCCTGACAGAAACATGGACAGTGAAGGCCAGGCTGAGGAGGTCTCAGATAGAAATAAGAAGCTTTCTGGAAAATGTCTTCCTTTTGGATATGGAAAGCTTACACAATGCCTGTACCACCACTGTACCTTAGAAGCAGTGATCTTGCATTTTATTTCAGAGGCTTATAGGCAAAAGAGGCTGCAGCCTTGACTCAGATGAGACTTTGAACTTTGTAACTTTGAGTTAATGCTGAAATGAGTTAAGACTCATGCTGGCAAGGCATGATTGTATTTTGCAATGTGAAAAGGACAAGAGATTCATGGGATCAGGGACAGAATAATATGGTTTGTCTCTATATCCCTATCAAAA